AGCCACATCTCCCTAGCAGGATCTTCTTTTGCTCTCTATGTTAATAGCCAAAGGCTCCAAGGATCTCTCCCTGGAGCGCGGTGGGGCTAAGGAGTCAGGAAGAGGGGTGACTGCGGGGCTTGTTGCGCTGAAGATTTACAATGTACTTCTTGCAGGCGGCTCAGCAACCCCCTCTGTGGCTGTGGGTGTCTGGTGTGACAGAGCGGAGAAAAGCTCTCTAATCTCCCAGTGCCTGCCTCTGCCGCTCAGTCGCTCCCCTCCCTCCCGCCTTTCCTGCCTCCTCGCGCGCTCCCTCTCCTTTGCCTTTCTCTGGGAGTTTCAGTCCCTCAATGCAGCTGGAGTAGCCCTGGCAATCTAAACCCGAAGCCTGTGTATATACACACACGCACACACGCGCACACACATGCACACGCGCTCGGACATACGCACTTCGGCTCTCCCCCTTGGGATATGGAGCAAACCCAGAGCTTCATCTACCTGAAGGGGATGGCCCGGCCGGACACTTCTTTCTCACTTGTCATCTCCGGAGGGCAGAGCAAGACTGGAATGAGGGAGTCTCGCTGTCGGGTCTGCAACCTCCTGCCGTTTGCCGCCACCGCCGCTTAAAGTGCCCAGGGTGGAGAAGGCTTTTCCAGGACGGATCTCCGTCGTAGCTTCGCGGCCCTGGGACTTCCTCCTGCTGGTTCACTCTAGTCTCTCCCACCTCGGCCATCCTTTTCTCTCCAGCTGCAGGGTGTATGGCTCGGGTGCCTCCCGTGCTGTGGCCGCCGTCACTGCTGCTGCGAGCACATTCCACCCAGAGGACCGAACGCCGCCGCTGGAGTGGGGGGAGAAAGCGAAAGCCCTAACTTCCCTCTCTACACCCTCGCTCTTCCCACCGCTCCCGTCCTTCTCCCTAGCCGAGAACCGGTTGGAAGGCTCCCGCGGAAAGCGAGGCGAGAGCGCGGCGCAGGGGAGGGAGAGCCGGGAGCCGCAGGCGCGCAGGGGCGGGGGCAGCATGTGCCCCGCCGCCGGGTGCTCGTCCGAGAAGTAGCGCGCGCTGGGCAAGCAAGACGCTTTCCAAGTTGGGCGCGTCCCAGAGCTCACAGCCCGGTGTCCAGAGTGAGGCGGGGCTGATGGGGGTCGCGGAAGCTGCCGTCGCTTGTGTCCAGAACCCGTCTTAAAAGAACCCGGGCCAGCATCCCCAGTCGCGCGCCCTCGGCCCGCGTGAGCTCTCCGATGCCTGCTCTGGCTGTGGCCCGGGTGGCCCGCCCGCGGGGGGTGCCAGAGGGGGCGGGGGAGGAGGAGGAGGCGGTGTGATGGCCCTGGACGGCGAGCTGGGGGAGCAAGAGGAGGAGAAGAAAAAGAAGAAGAAAAAGAAGAGGAAGAAGAAGAAGGAGGAGGAGGAGGAGGAGGAGGGGGCCGAGAAGAGCAGCTCACCCTTCGCAGCCGCGATGGGGGAAGACGACGCCGCGCTTCGGGCTGGCAGCAGGGGGCTCTCCGACCCGTGGGCAGACTCAGTGGGAGTGCGACCCCGCACCACGGAGCGCCACATCGCCGTACACAAGCGGCTTGTGCTGGCCTTCGCTGTGTCCCTCGTGGCATTGCTCGCGGTCACAATGCTCGCTGTGCTGCTCAGCCTGCGCTTCGACGAGTGCGGGGCGAGTGCCACGCCAGGCGCCGACGGTGGCCCCTCAGGCTTTCCGGAGCGCGGCGGCAACGGGAGCCTCCCTGGATCGGCCCGGCGCAACCACCACGCAGGCGGGGACTCCTGGCAGCCCGAGGCGGGTGGGGTGGCCAGTCCGGGGACCACGTCGGCCCAGCCGCCGTCGGAGGAGGAGCGGGAGCCGTGGGAGCCGTGGACGCAGCTGCGCCTGTCGGGCCACCTGAAGCCGCTGCACTACAATCTGATGCTCACCGCCTTCATGGAGAACTTCACCTTCTCCGGGGAGGTCAACGTGGAGATCGCGTGCCGGAACGCCACCCGCTACGTAGTGCTGCACGCTTCCCGAGTGGCGGTGGAGAAAGTGCAGCTGGCCGAGGACCGGGCGTTCGGGGCTGTCCCTGTAGCCGGTTTTTTCCTCTACCCGCAAACCCAGGTCTTAGTGGTGGTGCTGAATAGGACACTGGACGCGCAGAGGAATTACAATCTGAAGATTATCTACAACGCGCTCATCGAGAATGAGCTCCTGGGCTTCTTCCGCAGCTCCTATGTGCTCCACGGGGAGAGAAGGTATGGAGGGAGGCGGTGCCCCGCGCTGCCCCTGTAATTGAGAATGTCATTTTCTTTTTTCCAGATTCCTTGGTGTTACTCAGTTTTCGCCTACACATGCCAGAAAGGCATTTCCTTGTTTTGATGAGCCAATCTACAAGGCTACTTTCAAAATCAGCATCAAGCATCAAGCAACCTATTTATCTTTATCTAATATGCCAGTGGAAACTTCCGTGTTTGAGGAAGATGGATGGGTTACGGATCACTTTTCACAGACCCCTCTCATGTCCACATATTATTTAGCCTGGGCAATTTGCAACTTCACATACAGAGAAACTACCACCAAGAGTGGGGTTGTAGTAAGTATTTTCAGCTTAATGATGTTTTTGGACTAAAGTAACTTTTATATATATTTTTAATTAGGTACGATTATATGCAAGACCTGATGCTATCAGAAGAGGATCCGGGGACTATGCTCTCCATATAACAAAGAGATTAATAGAATTTTATGAAGACTACTTTAAAGTGCCCTATTCCTTGCCAAAACTAGGTAAGAATTTTCTTGGTTATTTTATTGGAAGGAAGCCTTTGGAACTGTTTTATTTTATTTCTAGATCTTTTAGCTGTGCCTAAGCATCCGTATGCTGCTATGGAGAACTGGGGACTAAGTATTTTTGTGGAACAAAGAATACTGCTGGATCCCAGTGTTTCATCTATTTCTTATTTGCTGGATGTCACCATGGTCATTGTTCATGAGATATGTCACCAGGTATGAGAAAAAGAATCAGGTGTAAGTATAATTTATTTGATGACCATTAATTTTGTTACTGCAGTGGTTTGGTGACCTTGTGACGCCTGTGTGGTGGGAAGACGTGTGGCTGAAGGAAGGGTTTGCTCACTACTTTGAATTTGTTGGTACAGACTACCTCTATCCTGGCTGGAACATGGTAAGTGCACTTGAATTATTTGAAACTTTTAGCCTATGATATTGCCCCGTCTGCTGTATTGCAGGAAAAGCAGAGGTTTCTGACCGATGTTCTGCATGAAGTGATGCTGCTGGACGGTTTGGCCAGTTCCCATCCAGTATCACAGGAAGTGCTGCAGGCAACAGATATTGACAGGGTGTTTGACTGGATCGCATATAAAAAGGTGGGAATAAAGAACAAAGTGCCAATTAGATAAATTCTGTTCTTTTTATTATTCTTTCCTATAGGGTGCTGCTTTAATAAGAATGCTGGCTAATTTTATGGGCCATTCAGTTTTCCAGAGGGGTTTGCAAGTAAGTAAAATGCTTTTTATTTTCTTTTACATTGAATTACAATTACAATTTTATATTCTTGTAGGATTATTTAACCATTCATAAGTATGGTAATGCAGCCAGAAATGATCTCTGGAATACATTATCGGAGGTAAAGTATAGGAAGCTTAAATATCAAAACCTTAAAACTAATTTGTACATTTTTCCTTGTGAAGGCTTTAAAAAGAAATGGGAAATATGTAAATATACAAGAAGTAATGGATCAGTGGACACTCCAGATGGGTTATCCTGTTATCACCATCTTGGGAAACACAACAGCAGAAAATAGAATAATAATTACCCAACAGCATTTTATCTATGATATCAGTGCTAAAACTAAAGCACTTAAACTTCAGAATAACAGGTATGACATTCTTTTTTACGTGAAAAATATTGTTTATTCTTAAAGCTTGTCTTTTATTTTGCAGTTACCTGTGGCAGATTCCATTAACTATTGTGGTAGGAAATAGAAGCCATGTGTCTTCAGAAGCAATTATTTGGGTGTCTAACAAATCAGGTAAACTATATATTCTCCCCTGAGGAAGTATCTTTGAAATCTATCCCAAAAATGCTTTTTTCAGAGCACCACAGAATAACTTATTTGGACAAAGGAAGCTGGCTGCTGGGGAACATCAATCAAACTGGCTATTTTAGAGTCAACTATGACCTAAGGAACTGGAGATTATTAATTGATCAATTAATCCGGAATCATGAGGTACACTCCAGATTTGCTTATCAAAGATAATTATTATCCTATTATTTTTTCTAATTGGCCTCAGGTTCTTTCTGTCAGTAACCGAGCGGGCTTGATCGATGATGCCTTCAGCCTAGCCAGGTATGTTTTCCTGTGGATCTCCCCAATAAAAACATCATGTATCTTTTTTTTTTTTTAACTGTAGGGCTGGCTATTTGCCTCAGAATATTCCTCTGGAGATTATCAGATACCTGTCTGAGGAGAAGGATTTTCTTCCTTGGCATGCTGCCAGCCGAGCTCTTTATCCTCTAGATAAATTACTGGACCGCATGGAAAACTACAACATTTTCAATGTAAAAAGATATAATTTTTCTTTCTAATTTTTCCTTATCTTTATTTATTCTATACCCCATTTAGGAATATATTTTAAAGCAAGTTGCAACAACATATATCAAGCTTGGGTGGCCGAAAAATAATTTTAATGGATCTCTTGTTCAAGCATCCTACCAACATGAGTACTGTTTTATTTTCTTATCCTCTTCTTTACTTTTAATTTGTTTCCCTTTTGATGATATCTAGAGAACTACGTAGAGAAGTTATAATGCTGGCCTGCAGTTTTGGCAACAAGCACTGTCACCAACAGGCATCAACACTTATTTCAGATTGGATTTCCAGCAACAGGAACAGGTAAACTGAGCCAAATCCTGTATTTCTGATATTAACAGAAAACCACCATGGGTTGCTTCTTTAGAATACCACTAAATGTTAGAGACATCGTATACTGTACAGGAGTGTCACTACTGGATGAGGATGTCTGGGAATTCATATGGATGAAATTCCATTCCACCACAGCAGTTTCTGAGAAGAAAATATTATTGGAAGCCTTAACTTGCAGTGATGACAGGAATTTATTAAACAGGTAGGCCGACTGATTTTCTAAATGTGTTTCTCCTAAAAATTTTTACAAAATTCTATCTTTGAAGGCTTCTAAATCTGTCACTGAATTCTGAGGTGGTGCTGGATCAAGATGCAATTGATGTCATAATCCATGTAGCTCGAAATCCACATGGTCGAGACCTTGCCTGGAAGTTTTTCAGGGATAAATGGAAGATATTAAATACCAGGTAGAAATTAGAATTCTTACTTGAATGAGTAACATTGACATTAAGACTCTTTTTTTCTTTTGAGGTATGGAGAAGCATTGTTTATGAATTCCAAACTCATCAGTGGTGTCACAGAATTTCTTAATACTGAAGGTGAACTCAAAGAGGTAAATATTTTAAGATGAAGTCTAATTATTTTCAGATTTACCATTTAAAAATTTCTCTTTCCAGCTCAAGAACTTCATGAAAAACTATGATGGGGTAGCTGCTGCTTCTTTCTCACGAGCTGTGGAAACTGTCGAAGCCAATGTGCGCTGGAAAATGCTTTACCAAGACGAGCTTTTCCAATGGTTAGGAAAAGCTCTAAGACACTAATATATGTATCTTATAAACAAACAATTCAACTCAGAAGTTTATGAGAAGACACGCTTTTTGTGGAATGAGGAAAATGTACTACCTAGAAAATGGCCAGATTTTCAGTGTTAACGTGTGGGAGGAATTTTTTTTTTAGTTTTTATTTTTTGGTTTTGGGGGATATTTTTTATTTGTTTCATTCATTCTGTTCTGTTTCTCTACTGGGTGTTCCTCTCTAAAGAAACTCTTGCAAGTGAAACTAGCCATGATTGCTTCAGCTGTACATTCCTTGCTGTACAGGACCAAATATGATAGTGATGCATGTTGATGTTACAGTCAATTTGGAAAAACATATTCAGAATATCTGTGCATGGATATATTGTCCTGCCTGTGTTCCAGCATGCTTATTTCAAACGTCCAGTGTTGTGTGTGAATATGTGTTACACCTAGGATGGGCATTATGCAAAAGCACAAAGATTATATATGACAATCAGTATTGCAATGAAAGAAAAACTAAAAACAGAAATGATATTCTCAATTTTGGGCAATGTGAGAGGTAAAATAGCCCTTGACATGATGAACATCACTTATTTCAGCACTTGGATTGTCTGGCAATGATTACTGTGTTGCTAACTCATTTTCTTTGAGTTAAAGCTGTGTATACATTTTAAAAGGCATATAGATAGTGTATGCATATGTATATGTACATAGGGAAGCCCCATATGTATATAGTATGTTGTACACTGCACATGTACAAAGAATGTCTTCAGATCAAAGAAAATTTATCTCTTTTTATAAACTTAAGGACAGTTGCAAAAGGCTTCAAGGAATTTATCTCAACATTATTCTTTCTATGTCCTAACTAAATTTCTCAACTGTTATGAATTTTTCATCTACTTCTTGAACAGTGGTCTATTCTGCTACATGAAGATGAATACAAACAAAATTTTTGTATAAACTACTATTCCAGTTCTCCTGTGTCAGTCTTGCCTATAGATTTTGCCATCGTTTTCTGTCAAAGTTCCTTTTGCATGAAACAATTATGCAAACTTATAATTATTAGTGCTGAAAAAGAGTTTATTTTCCATCTTGTTTGTTTTCCTACCTTATGCTGAGTAGTCCAGAGAGTTAAAAAAATTCTCTGCATGTTGGTCTTTTAAGTCTGTTTTGCTCTAATCCTCCATTAAGCGAGCATACCTCAAGTGGGTCTATTAGCATTTAATGACCTTTTGTGCCAGTTGTGCCATCCCTTAAGATGAAAAGTTCCTTTTCTTGTGTTAATGTACAAAGCTTTTCTTTTGGCACTGACAACTGTGTTCTACCTGGGAATTTTGAATAGCCATTTTCATGGCTGTGTGTTGTGTAACACAAATGTTTTTAAATGGTATTCTCACCCAGTAGGCCAGCTCTCCAAACGTTGCTTAGATGCTTCAAAATTAGCATATTTTAAGTTTACCAGTATAAAATACCAATGCAACTACTCTACATAGCCAAATGTTTGTAAATCACGTCTTATTTTCCTGAGGTTTTTCACTCCACCAAATCTTACAAATCATTGAAAGAAATATATTCTAACAGTACGCACTGAATAGTGAAAATAATTAGACATTTTAAGAACCAGAGCCATAGAATTATTTTAAATTAGTAGAAAAGAGGAGCTATTTCCGAATCTATAGAATAAAGTACCACCTAAAACTGAATTTTATCATATAAGCAAGTAATACCTATTAGTCATACCTAAATTTTTCAGCACTTCATTCAATTAAAATACATGAATTTTAAATATTTTACATGATGTGAATAGGCATGATAATACTTTTAGTATAAAATCTAAACTTTTTCCATTTATCAGAAATGATAAAATCCAGTTACCACATATCACGTTTATAAAATCCTTAATTAAATGAGTAACTTCTAAAATATAACAATACTAAATATCACACTGCGATGGAGGTCCCAAATATGTGGTCTATCACCACTGAATTCATGTAATAGATAAGAAAAAAATTAGAGGTGGATGTCTTGTTTTGTGTCATGAATTACTAAAATCTCTTAGTAGTTGTGGTATATTTTTGAGTAAAATTACCATTTCCAGATTTGAGTTTGAAGGGCTTTTATAGTTGTATTTTCCTCCTCACTGTTAATAATCATAATCCTTTTTCAGTATTTTAGTGGCCTTGAACAACTGGTTTATCTACAATCTCAAATCCTAAGTGTATAATTATGTGCAATGTTCAATACCTCATATAATACTTGCTCAACAGTATAGTGGTACCAATGGCATTAAGATGGTGTTTTTGTTCTACATATTTTTCAATAATTTATTCTTTCTAATGTTGAAATTATATCAGGCTTTACCGGTTTTTTTAGTTGTTTAAATAAGTAATATTTTCAAAAGAATAAAATAACCAATGATATCTCTTGGAATAATCTGTAAAACGTAGTTATAAAATTCTATTTTCTACTTAGAGTTTTTATCTTTTCTTTTTTGTCGGCTTTACAAATTATATGTATGCATGAAATAACTAACTGTTGAAAGTGTCCAACCTCCAGCCATAGCAATTTGCTGTGCCAATATGTGTACAAAAAAGTAGTTTCAATTAGAAAGGACAACATTATTTATCACATTGAGTATTAAACATTTCCAGGTAACTCGTAAATAAAAAGATTTCCCCATTTTTACACATTTTTTCTTAAAATTTTTCTATAATCTTTGAAGTTTCTAAAATACACAATCTCAACCTCTAAGACTAACATCTACAATACTAGGTCTATTCTTGAGTTTCAATAACATGTATTTTAGTTGGGTCATAAACTTGCATTATTTTATATTATCTCCAGGACAATTATATCATAGGACTAAGATTTTTGTGATAGTATTATTTACAAATATTATAAGTATAATATCTTGTGAGGCTATTATTAAGGTTATGCCATGTATTGATAAAATGCATTGCTTTCTCAAAGAACTGTTACACATTTTGTTTTATTTGACTCATCACAAAAACATAATAAATGTTGTGAGCCCTAATATTCTGATGAGAAAACTGGGGCTCAGGTAGCAACATGAGCTATTTAAAACTACAAAATAGGGCTGGGCACAGTGGCTCATGCCTGTAATCCCAGCACTTTGGGAGGCTGAGGGTGGGAGGATCACTTGAGCCCAGGGGTTTGAGACCAGTCTGGGAAACATATTGAGGCCCCATTTCTATAAAAATAAAAATGAAAACTAGCCAGGCATGGTGGTGTGCACCTGTTGTCCCAGCTACTGGGGAGGCTGAGGTGGGAGAATTATTTAAGTCCAAAAGTTCAGTGCTCTAGTGAGCTATGATCACTGTACTCCAGCCTGGGTGACAGAGTGAGATCCTGTCTCTAAAAAAATAAAATAAAATCACAATGTTTGTTGTTATTTTGGGAACCAATATAACAACCTAAGTCTATCACAACATCATTCCCCAACTAAAATATAAATATATGTTGAAAATATCTCTATCGATTGCATTAATTGGAGATTTTCCAAATACTAGACCAGCATCAAAATACACAGTTAAATATATTTGCAATAATTCCATTGTTTGTTAACTTTTGCATTTCTAATTTGCAGGATGTTAAACAACTGGATGAAATGTTATGATTTAATTTGGTCAGTATAAATAATCAAATATTGGGACAAATAATTTAATTCATTTAGTTTATTAATTATATTTCCTGTCTGTATCTTTTATTGAACATTGTTTAAACATAACCTTAAAGTACTGATAATTTGCTTAATTTTCAACACAAATTTATCTGACAAATTCTGTCTATAGTAACAGATGGTCAGAATGCAGATAAATTGTGTGCATCTCAATCAGTAAAAATAATATTCAGTAAAATGTCTATAAATCTATGCAGATTAAGTTGTGAAAAACAATGCAATTTTAGTACTACTGGATTAGATGCAGTAAAGGAATCCCTAAGGAAGTTTACAATAATATATTTAATTAAAATCTACTGGCAATTAGAATTTTAAGGAATTCTTTTCTAAGAAGTTGGAGAACCTAAAATAGCTTGCTTATTCGCCTGGGTACTCTCATGAAGTAACCATGTACACCTAATAAAGAAATAGTAAAAGCACATATAATGAAAAATAATTAAGATTTCTTACACCTGATTTTTTCATTATCAGAGATAATTATCAGAGATAATTTTTCATTATCAGAGATCATAGCTGAATTATCATTTGACAATACATAAGAATATATATTGTATAGATACAATATATAACTATACTTAAAGAAATATTTATTGAGCATCTTTTATTTCACAAGGCACTTAGTGAGGGAAAGGAATACAGAGATGAATATGGCCTGAAGGAATGAACTCATATTACAATAAATGAAAAAGAAAAAGAAATAATGAACCAAGGGAATGAGGGCAACAGGAAAAATAATTCCTTGCTACAGACGGGAAGTCAATCATTTTTAGGTATACATAATATTATACAACTATTTTTGTACACTAGTTCTCAAAACATTTATGATACCTAGTATAATTTTTATTGTTTGATTTCCTAGTGCTTACTTGTGTTTTACAGAAATATGTTACATTTTGAAATTATAATAAAATAATAGAGTTTAAACTCTAATAATTGGAATATAAATTGGGATGGAATTTATCCTTAAGAAAAGCTGTTTAAACAATTTAGTAGTATTAGTAAGTTGCAGGAATACTTTAATCTACTTACGAAAAAGTAGTTCAAGTTTTCTAAAATGGTTTCAGCATACTATCGGTATCTCACAATGTGTTAATTTTAAGTTAATTATATATTCTTTAAAGCAGATTAAATAATACTTGTCCTAAGCATAATTTATTTGTTGAAATTAGTATATGTGAACTTATGAAAAAATGTTCTTGTAAATTATTCTAGAATCCCAAATTTTAATTATATAAGAACAACCTTTTGTTCAATTGCTTTGAACTAATGATGAAGTTTTTTAAAATATTAAGTATTTTATTTAATGTGATATAGATTCAGGAAAAGTCTAACAAAAATGTACTTCAGTAGTTTTATTTTTATTTTGTGAAATTTTATTTTAAAGTTTAGGTAAGGAAAGTTTTTAAACTGTCTTAAATATTTAATAAAAGCAGTTGTTAAAAATATATGTTCTAATGTTAACTATATGACATATATGCCATTGCATGCATTTTGTTTTTTAAATAGGTTTTTCACCACTGGCCCCACTAGTAGATGATTTTACCCCAGATTTTGAAAACATACCACTTTAATGGCCTTTATTTCAAATACTTCGTACTTTAGGGATAGTATTTTGAAGATGTTTATCTTTTGTACATTCCTAGTTCATTTATTAATGTACTAAGAAAAAGAAAACAAAATGACTGATTCTTTTGTTTTGAATTAAATGTTTGTGCTGTATTAATGTTAAGTGAGTTAAGATAAAGGGAAGCTACAAAAATTTGAATGCCTACTAAATGCTAGGCACTTTATAGGTGTCTTCTAATATATGTCTATTGGTATCACATCAATTAATAACCCTGTGAAATGTCATTAGCTCTAATTCACCAAAGAGTAGATGGAGGCAGAGTTGTTATCAGTTTACATAATTAATTAGTGGTATTCACTTGGATTCAAAACTCTGCAAACTGAAGCCTTATATAGCTCAAACTAGTCATTAATCTGCCCTCAGCATGTATGAAAACATAATGTTTATCCGTACAGACCATTCTCTATAGCAGATTTGAATAGGTACTTAGCACACTTTATCATTGTCACTGGCTCTTTCGAAAGAAGTATTAATTTGTGCATTCTGGTTTACCATTCATTTCTTAACAAAGTTGCTTTATACGTTCCATAAAAAGTTTTCATGAAAACATTTTACATTAGCATGTTGTGTAGTGGGTTTTAAGTTATAACAGGTAATTAACAGATATTTCGGCCAACGAGACACACACACACATGAAAAAAATAAGTGAAAAGACAGAATAAATTGCAAAGGTTTTACGAGTGGACCACAAAGTTAAGGTTAAACTTCTGTCTTTGCATGTGGAGGAGACATATTAGTCTAGCCAGAACTTTCCTTTTGCTTAGCAGTGAGGTCAGAGAAGTATCTCTGTCATTCTGCTTAGAAGTATACATGGACTGCAATTGCTTAATTTACTTAAACTTAACATTTTCAATGGGTTTGCTGTGTGAAGATACAGTCTAAGATAAGTGCTTTGACTTGCCTCTGCAGAGGTCAACTTATTTCTCATCACACACATTTTTCTTATGTCATATAAGTAAAGGAAAGAGTGAAACGTTTTATAGAAAATATTACAGTGGAGTTAAGAACATCTGCCTCAAATGTACAGTGCATTTACTTTTTAAGTTAATCATTTAGTAGCTACCCTTTTAACCTCTACTATGTTCACAGTATTGCATTTGCTCTTGTAAACAATTTTGTTCCCACCTTTACATAGCGTATGACCTACTCAGTGAGAACATTCATTATTAAGTTTTTGCTATTAATTTTCATTTAAAATAGGTTTATTAACTAGCAAATCTCAAATGCAAAACATTTTTGAGTGAATTTTTCCTCAAATGTTGTATTCTACCTTTCAAAATATTGTGTAACAGCAATTCCACATTATCCTTTTGAATGCTACCTATATATTGCCACATATAAAGATATTTTTCATTTTTCATTTTTCATTGCTATCTTTTAATCCCTTTGCATTTTGATAATATCGAAAACAGATTAGGGCTGAAAAACTAAAAAAGATTAGGGCTTGTATTATGCATTGTCTAGTTACTTGAACAATAAGAGAAATTCTATCTTTGAGCTTTCATAATTGGCTTTCTGGACACCACTGAGTTTATTAGATAATCTTTAAAAATATTATGAACTATTTTGAGTGGACCTAAATTTATTCAGTAATAAAGTTTACTTTCCTAAATCCATTCCCCAAGTGAACAGGCTTATTTAAAATATGTCATATAAAAGCACTTTTCCTTTCTAACATTTTATGATTTAGGAATTAAAAAGTAGCTGTTCTTTCAGTAAATAAGTGTTAATAAAGCAGTGACCAAATAAATAACCTTTTGTTAGTTTAGCAGATAAATGTTTTCAATGTATGCCTTTAAAATTATTCAGTAAAAATTGAATTAGTACGTATTCAACATGAAATTTTTAGTCTTTTCTGACCAAGCACTAATAAAATTGATTTCCCTAAATGAGAAAATTTGTCTTCTGTATTTTAAGCAGAAAAAATATGAATTCTGCCTCTGATAATCAAATTTTGTACAGCAATGTGTAATGTGTCACAATTTAAAAAGTTTTAATTTTCTGACATGCAGATAAGGCCAAAATAAATAATACCATCTGTTTTTTTCACTTGAAAATACATTTTTAAAATTTTGAGTATATATATTATAGAGGTCCATGCAAATGGAAAAAAATTATTCTCTTCTGACATGGACTTTTTCATGACTATACACATGCTGAGGCTAGAATAAAAACATATATTTGTGCTATATTGTAAAAATAAAAACAATTTGTTCTCCTTTCTAATTATATGCCTTTAGAATAAATGAAATGATCTGCACTTTGGTAAAAAGTGATTTCACCTGAAATGCA